TCATTACGTTAAATGTTCTGCAAATCGAATGCATCTTAATTTTAAAAAATCGATTATCTTGTTATTCTCAGAATGACTTGCAATAATTCCTTAGAATAACATAGATCACAGAGAAAGAAAAGGGCCTTGGAAATCCATTGGTCCAGATCTTTCATTTTTAATAAGAAGTCAATTTTACCTAAAAGTTAACCTGAAAGGCTACACGGGTAGGGAAGGAGAACAATTATGCAATAGGAACAATAGGAAAAGGTTGTGGCGCGTTAGTAACGTGACTACAGAGTTTTTTCTTGATGCTTGCAAGGTCATAAGTTGAAACGCACTTAAATACTTATGATTGTTTCTAATTATGATGCTGCTGATTAATTACCCATTTCTGACCTCTTTATCAGCAAAACCAAGGAGTAGAGAGAGCTGAATAGGCAAAATGTAAAGGGTAAAACTAGGCTTTACGGTCAGGCATAGCGGATTTGCATCCCAGATCTCCATTTACTAAATGTGCGAACTTCAGCGAGTAATTTAACCTCACCTTCTATGGAAATAAATGAGAGAATATACGCATAAAATTTTTAGGAGTCAGTGTTCCAATCAATGCCCGCTGCAGCTGTTAGGACTTGGCTTTTATTTATGCACATTTCCAAAGAGATAGTCGCAACTGGGAAACGTTAAAATAAAGGTTCTTTTACAGACGATCCTATACCCTAAACAGGAGGTAACAAAACGCGGGTGCCGACGCCATCCACTATATACAAACCTAGTCCGCCTAGCAGACGATCCCTGCGCCGGAAGTGACTGTGCCCCTAACTAACATGGCGTCCAGGTGATTTCCGTTCTCTTCTGGCCAGTAATTGGGCTCTGCGGCTCCTCGCGATTTTACCAGTTCCCATCCGTTTAGCAAACGCCTTTAGCAAACGCCCGTTTAGCAAACGCCTCCTCCGTCCTTTGGAGGAGGGCGGGGCTAAAAGGGAGATGCTGCCTAGTGATTCGTTGTGGCGCATTAGTAACGCGACTACAGGGGGCTGGAAACAGTTCAGTCTTTGATTGGTTGCTGAGAGGCGGGGCTACTCGACTGCTCTGGAGGTAGCGGCCGCGGTGAGGAGAGCCATGGGACGGGCAGTCAAGGTGACAGGGCCCGGGAAGGGGTGGGTACGATGTGCCCAACCTTGAATTCTGATTTTCTTAACAGGTTTTACAGCTCTTTAAAACACTGCACAGGACCAGACAACAAGTTTTTAAAAATGATGCCAGAGCATTAGAAGGTAAGTATGTTCTTTACCCCTTTGGAGCCAGTGCGAATAACTATATGTATTTTTCTCTTTGTAGCAGCCAGAATAAAGATAAATGAAGAATTCAAAAATAATAAAAGTGAAACTTCTTCTAAGAAAATAGAAGAGGTACAGTAATTTTTTCAATTATAGTAAAACTTGACTTACTCTATTTGTTTGGTTTTCTTAACAGCTAATGAAAATAGGTTCTGATGTTGAATTATTACTCAGAACATCTGTTATACAAGGTATTCACACAGACCACAATACACTGAGTAAGTAAAATTAAAGAAAAATGGTTTCTAACGTTAATTATTCTCTTTTTTTTTTTTCTTTCAGAACTGGTCCCTAGGAAAGACCTTCTTGTAGAAAATGTGCCATATTGTGATGCACCAACTCAGAAGCAATGAGTTTTCTAGAATACAACAAGTCTTTGTACTTTTTAACTTTAAAATCTACAACTCTGGCAAAAGTCCTGGAAATGCAGACATTTTCCCTGAACTGGCATATTGAAAATGAATGAATTACAGAATAGCTTCATATTTAAATTTCATGTTAAAAGGTCATTACTGAGAACTAAAGAACATAATTAAGTATTTCTAAAGGAAATTAGATAAGAAAACATTTCATTTTCATTGAAAATCAAATTTCATAAAGCAAAGTAAATGCTTAGGGAGATATATTCAATCTTTGACCTTGATGAGTATTTGATCTTACCATAGCTATTTGAGAATGTGGTGCTTTTACAAATTGGTGAGTTTTCCTGCCATGTGAAATGCAATTATTACATTTAAATTGTTAGATTAAAATGATATTTAGTCCTGAAAAATATTAAATTGGTCAAAAAAATCACAGTGTATGCCAGCTCTCTACAGAAAGTGGCCTTTGTTTTCTAAAGCACTGGGATTATTTCTGTAGCTAATATATAATTGTACAGTTTCTTTTTAGAGATAGAGAGTATCTCTGTGTTCTTATGAAGACATTTTTTATCAGTTTTCTGAAAATAGATGAATAAAATATTATAGTCACCTAGGGTCACTATGGAATAAAGAAATCCTAGTTTAAAGAGGAAATAGTGGCCCTTGATCAAACTATTTAATATGGCCTTAGTAGAATTAGCTGTATTTAGACAAAGTTAGACTTTAGTGTGAAATGTAATCGGTGGCTACATTCTCATCGTTTTAATTAATGAAACTTAAATGGCTTCTCTTCTTCCACATGTCCTGTCCTTGACAAGATGGGCAGTATCACAAAAGGTCCTGGCATTCTACCATCTAACACTAGGAACTGTAAAATACTGTTTAATATTCTTCTTGTTTCTCTTTTATCTGTGTATCTTTGCCATTCTATTTTCTCAGTGAATAGTATGTTTTCTCCCATTCACTGATAAATTCTCTCATTTGATGATGATACAGGGTTTTTAATTTTTGCAAGATTCTCAATGCAAGCATTGTTATGTATCTAGAAATTATACCTAGAGAAAAATGAAAGTCGTTTCAAATTTGAAATTTGCCCTTTTAAGAGAATGCTGAATGTCATCGCAGTATATAATCACTATATAAATGTGCTGACTTACAGTTATTTTAGTGTCTATATGACATATTTTGAGGAAAGTTGGCTGACGTTATTTAAATTTAATATATATTCTATATTTTAGTGTTATTGAATATTTTATCACTGAGCTTTTTTCTTTAACCTGAATTCCCTGTTCCATTTTTCATTCATATTAATTTAAATAACTCCAGATTTCTTTCTTATAGTCATTATTAGTAGCAGATGAGATTAATAATTCACATGTTTATTAAAGATAGTGGCTTAGAAATTTTAAGATATATTGATATAGGCCCGGGCGCTGTGGCTCACACCTGTAATCCCGCACTTTGGGAGGCTGAGGCGGGCAGATCACAAGGTCAGGAGTTCGAGACCAGCCTGGCCAATGTGGTGAAACCCCATCTCTACTAAAAACACAAAAATTAGCCAGGTATGGTGGCGGGCGCCTGTAGTCCCAGCTACTCGGGAGGCTGAGGCAGGAAAATCACTTGAACCCGGGAGGTGGAGGTTGCAGTGAACTGAGATTGTGCCACTGCACTCCAGCCTGGGGGACAGAGTGAGACTCTGTCTCAAAAAAAAAAAAGAAAAAAAAAGGAAAAAGGAAAAAAAAAAGATATATTGATACAGATAGGTAGATATGATATTGTACTTTCATGCCATAAGACTACACAATAAAGTTCCTGAAAGTTCCTGGCTGGGCGCAGTGGCTCACGCCTGTAATCCCAGCACTTTGGGAGGCCGAGGCAGGCAGATCACCTGAGGTCAGGAGTTCTAGACCAGCCTGACCAACATGGGGAAACCCTGTCTCTACTAAAAAAAATACAGAATTAGCCAGGTGTGGTGGCACATGTCTGTAATCCCAGCTACTCGGGAGACTGAGGCAGGAGAATTGCTTGAACCCAGGAGACGGAGGTTGCAGTGAGCCGAGATCGCACCATTGCACTCCAGCCTAGGCAACAAGAGTGAAACTCCGTCTCAAAAATAAATAAATAAATAAAGTTCCTGTGAAGTATATAAACATGTCAACAACAGGCTTGACTGTCACAAAATTCTGAAAGATGTCGCACTCTATTCTTATATAGCATATGCTAATTTATTTATTTATTTTTTGAGATTGAGTTCTGCTGTGTCACCCAGGTTGGAGTGCAGTGGCATGGTCATGGTCCACTAAAGCCTTGACCCCTGGGGCTCAGCAGTTATGCCAACTAAGCCTCCCAAATAGCTGAGACTAGAGGTATGCGCCACCACACCTAGCTATTTTTTTTATTTTTAGTAAGGACAAGGTCTCATTATGTTGGCCAGGCTGGTCTCAAATTCCTGAGCTCAGTTGATCCTCCCACCTCAGCCTCCCAAAGTGCTGGGATTACAGGTGTAAGCCACTGCACCCTGCCTATTCTTATAATCATATATTTATATTTCAAATGGATTTTAACTGGTTATTTAATAGTTTAATTAGATAAAGTAATTCATGGCTGGGTGTGGTGGCTCACGCCTGTAATCCCAGCACTTTGGCAGGCTGAGGCAGGTGGATTACCTGAGGTCGGAAGTTCGAGACCAGCCCAACCAACGTGGAGAAACCCCATCTCTATTAAAAATGCAAAATTAGCAGGACATGGTGATACACACCTGTAATCCCAGCTAGTCAGGAGGCTGAGGCAGGAGAATTACTTGAGCCAGGGAAGCAGAGGTTGTGGTGAGCTAAGATTGTGCCACTGCACTCCAGCCTGAGAGAACAAGACTCCGTCTCAAAAAAAGAAAAAAAGAAAACTTTTTTACACATGGGTATCTCACCATGTTGCCCAGGCTGGAGTGCAGTAGCTATTCATAGGCACAGTCATAGCACACTGCAGCCTAGAATTTCTGACCTCAAGCAATCATCCTGCCTCAGCCTCCTAAGTAGCTAGGACTACAGGTGCATACCACCATAACCAGCTTTAATTAAATGTTTTTTATTTGGTTATTTTTTTTAAGTTTTCTGTATTCACACAAGGGGTTGCCCAAATATAATTTTGCTTTGACTATTGAGATCTAGTGAAAGTGGGGTATATGAATTCTAATTGCAAATATCCAGGCTCAGAGGCCCAGCAGGACTTTCTAACACAATCTTTTAGCGGAAGTTAGAAATGGTATATAGCAGGAGAGTCAGATTTGAGAAGCATATGTAGATTCGAAGCTGGGGGAATATGGCAGGTAGTTTGTACAACATCTAATTCAGAACATTAAAATTAAGATTTTAGTCAAACTGTGTTTAAGTTAGTTCTTATTTTCCTGTAGATGCATCTCACAGCATCAGTACAATACCAAAAAAGCACACAAGAATAAGAATATGTGGAATTTCTATACCTATTGACAAAGCACATAATTTAACCATAAACACAAAGCCATAGGTCAACAAAGAAATGAAGATTCCAGTTCTGAAGGTGAGTTTTCTGAAGCCAAAGTGGATACATGCAAAATTAATATAGTTTTACTGTATATCAGTTGTCACCAATCAGAAATGGAAAACAGATCCTATTTATAATTGCAAACAAAACTGTAAAATAGACTTTTTAAAGTCTGGGAATAGACTTCTAAAATAAGCTATAACACTTAAAAAGGAGAGATATACTATGTTCCTAGATAGGACAATTGAAAATTCTGGAGATGACAGTTTTTCAAAAATCTATTGAGGCCAGGTGCAGTGGCCCATGCCTGTAGTTCCAGTACTTTGGGAGGCCTAGGTGGGTGGATCACCTGAGGTTGGGAGTTTGAGACCAGCCTGACCAACATGGAGAAACCCCGTCTCTACTAAAAATACAAAATTAGCCAGGCGTGGTGGTGCATGCCTGTAATCCCAGCTACTCGGGAGGCTGAGGCGTGAGAATCGCTTGAACCCGGTAGGCAGATGTTGCAGTGAGCCGAGATCGCACCATTGCACTCCAGCCTAGGCAACAAGAGCGAAACTCCATCTCAAAAATAGAAAAAACATTTATCGAAATCCCAACAAGTTGACAAATATATCCACATAAAAATATAAAACTTCTGTATTCTGTGAAAGCTACTATAAATAAAGTTTAGAGAAAGTTATTTGCCACCTATGTCATGATTGAAATAGTTAATTGATCCTGTGAATCAGTTAGCAAAACATAACTCAATGGAAAGATAGGCAAATGATACAAATAAGAAATTCACAAAAGAAGAAATACTAAGTCTCTAGTGATGAGAGAAATGTAAATTAAAATGAAACATGTTTGTTCATCAAGTTGTCACAAGTTAGACAATCATATCCAATATTTTTAAAGGTTGTAAGACTATAAGGAAATAGCCACTGTCATATCATTTTTAAAGGAATATAAATTATAGGGCCTTTTGTTTCTTTGGGTTTTTTTTTTTTAGAGACAAGATCTCTCCGTGTTGTCTAGGCTGGACTCAAACTTCTGGACTCAAGCAATCCTCGCAACATCATTAATAGCTGAGAGTAGAGACTTGAGCCACCACACCTGACTATAGGGCCTTTTTGAAAGGAAAATTGACATCATCAAAATTTTAAATATATTCAGTCTATTTCTCAAAAACTCAAAGAATACTAATAAATGTGTACTCAGGTATATGTACAGAAATTGCTGTAACATTATAATTTTAAACAATTTAAAACAGACTGAGTTTCCAAAGTTAGGGTACAATGAAAGAAAAGGTGGCTTATTTATACTCTGGAATATTTTCCAAGAGTTGAAAAGGATGAGGATACACACACACACACACACACACACACACACACACACACACACACACAGTTTGGGTATCCCTAATCCAGAAATTCAAATGCTCCAAAGTCCAAAACTTTCTGACCCACCAACATGACTGATGCTCAAAGGAAATGGCCACTGGAAGATTTCAGATTTTCAGATTTGGAGTGCTCAACCAGTAAGTATATAATGCAAATAATCCAAAATACAAAAAAAAAAAAAAAGAAATCTGAAACACTTCTGATCCCAAGCATTTCAGAAAACGGATGTTCATTTGTGTGTGTGTGTGTGTGTAAGCAGGTGTTGCTAGAAATTCACTTATATACAAGAAAACTTTTTGTGTACATATTTGCATATATATGTACAAATGGGTAGAAACGATACATGATTAATCTTAATCGGGAAGGAAAAGAGATTTAGGGAAGGAAGCAGTAAGTGAGAACTTTTATTCTATTTACTCCTGCACGTTTAAATATTGTTTACAGTGAGTATATCAACATGTAAGTGTTAAAAGACAATAAGCTACTAGTGATTTTTAATATAAAATTAACTATAAAATATTTTAAATATTAGCAAATAATATAGCACACTCATGAACCTAATTCCCACATTTGATAGTTGTTACATTTTGCCATGTTTGTTTAAAGGTCTAAGTCATAAAATCTTATAAAGCTAAACCCCACCCTTCTCTTTCTCCTCTCTCTCCAGGATAATTACTGTTTTATAGTTTGTGGATATCATTCCCTTACTTGTGTTTATACTTTTACCAAGTGTGTATGTATTCAAAAAACAGTTGTTTTGTGATTTTAAAATGTAAATGAATGGCGTTATGCTCCATGTATTCTGCAACTTTTCATCATACATTAGGTTTTGGCGATTTAGCCATAATTTGGCATGAATTCAGGTCTTTTAAGTTTTATTCCATTGTAAGAATAAACAAGTTTGTTCATTCATGTCTCCATTGATGAGTGATAGTATTGTCTCCAGTTTTTT